CGCCAGCCTCTAGCACAATGTCATGCTTTAGGAGGGAAGTCATTTTCCATTTCTCATGCTCCCATAGTGGGGAGGAAATTTGTACTCCACTCCTTGAGAGGGAAAAGGATAGGAGCAACATTTTCCCATCTTTTTGTGACTGATGGATTTGGGAGAAGGAATTGGGCAAACTCAGTTTTAACTGGGTTCTGTTTGTTTATTGGATTTGACTAGACTTAGCAGAATGGGTATGCTCTGGTCTGCTTATATCTATATGATAAGCATAAAGAGCCAAAGGTTAAGGTTTAGAGATGTTGGTGTGGATTATGATAACCAAGTATCAATTATTGATTATTTAAATCTCAGCATACTTTACGTTTGCAGGCTCTGTTTTTTTTGTTTGTTTGTTTGTTTGTTTTGGTTTTTGAGACAAGAGTCTCGCTCTGTCACCTAGGCTGGAGTGCAGTGGCACGATCTCAGCTCACTGCAAGCTCTGCCTCCCAGGTTCACTCCATTCTCCTGCCTCAGCCTTCTGAGTAGCTGGAACTACAGGCGCCTGCCACCAAGCCTGGCTAATTTTTTGTACTTTTAGTAGAGACGGGGTTTCACCGTGTTAGCCAGGATGGTCTTGATCTCCTGACCTCGTGATCCGCCCGCCTCGGCCTCCCAAAGTGTTGGGATTACAGGTGTGAGCCACAACGCGCGGCTGCAGGCTCTGTTTTTAAGAGGTAAATCTTCATATATGCAAAGACTGTAAAGATACAACCATAAACAATAAAAGAATTGATCTGTTGATTTCTTTTTTTTTTTTTTTTGACAGAGTATTGCTCTGTCATCGAGGCTGTAGTACAGTGGCGTGATCTGGGCTCACTACAGCCTCTGCTTCCTGGGTTCAAGCAATTCTCCTGCCTCAGCCTCCTGAGTAGCTGGGACTACAGAGGTGTGCCACCATGCCTGGCTAATTTTTGTATTTTTAGTGGAGATGGGTTTTGCTGTGTTAGCCAGACTGGTCTCAAACTCCTAACCTCAGGTGATCCACTCTCCTTGGCTTCCCACAGTGCTGGGATTACAGGCATGGGCCACTGCGCCTGGCCTGATCTGTTGATTTCTAAGTGTTAGGTTCTCTGTCATAATTTTTATATGCATTATTTTCTTTTTTCTTCATAATATACTAGAATAAATGATATTTCTGTTTTATAGATTAGGCATAGAGCAGTTAAGGAACATGCTTGAGGTCATTCATGTTGAGATCAATAAGTGATAGAAGTATATTTCAAACTCAGTTCTTTCAATTAAACTATTTTCCTGAAAACTGTTTATCATCTACATACTATGTACACAGCTACTGGAGAAATAATACTTGGCCATGATGTCTTGAAAAAAGTTGTGAGTGACTTTATATTGTAGAGTGTCATATATAAATAATCTCATTTAGGTTTCTTTCAGCTGATTTATTTTTGGCAACTTAATCCTTAAATTATAAACTTTCTTACTCTATATTGTACCTATGCCATATTTATTAACCCAGTCTCTGTGATTCACCAAGTAATTCTTGAATAATTGTGTAGTTGAAATATGTTTTCTGTAAGTTACCACATGCTTTTAGGAGTGAGAAAAAGAAAAGTGGCCGTGATATCTAGAAACTGGTATTGCTAGAAACTAGCCTGGCATTCACAGTAACTTTGTGTTTTTCTGTTGAAGATAAACTATTGTACAGAATGTCAACATCAGATAAGGCCGCTCTGTGTCTATGATGGATCAAGACAAAAACATTCCATCAGTGTCTCCAAACACAGACAAAACGTAAATATTGTCCAAGAACCGAGATACCAAACATAGATACGCTCACTGAAATTTTTTTTTAAAGAATCTGCAAAATGGCTGATAATTTGGATGAATTTATTGAAGAGCAAAAAGCCAGATTGGCCGAAGACAAAGCAGAGTTGGAAAGTGATCCACCTTACATGGAAATGAAGGTAAATTTAATAATTTTCTTTGAACATGTTTTTCTTGCTTTTGTAAACATTATGTCTCTTTCAGGGAAAGTTGTCAGCGAAGCTTTCTGAAAACAGTAAGATACTGATCTCTATGGCTAAGGAAAACATACCACCAAATAGTCAACAGACCAGGGGTTCCTTAGGTATGTCATTAGATGTGCTAAACTTATTTTAATGAATTATACTAAGAAGTTGTTTTTTTTCTAGGAATTGATTATGGATTAAGTTTACCACTTGGAGAAGACTATGAACGGAAGAAACATAAATTAAAAGAAGAATTGCGGCAAGATTACAGACGTTATCTTACTCAGGTAATGAGTTCTATTAATGAGTTGGGTTTAATGTAATATATTTTTTTAATGTGTATATATACAGAAAAATTTTCTATCTACGAGTGAAACAGATCCATCTACTTTGGGAGTTTCTCTTCCTATTGGTGAGAGGTTATCTGCTAAGGTAGGTGGATAGGAGTAGTTATTGTGGGTACCTTTTAACATTGCCTTTTGATTTTTATTTTAAGGAAAGGTTGAAACTTGAACGTAACAAAGAATACAATCAGTTTCTCAGGGGTAAGGAAGAATCCAGTGAAAAGTTCAGGCAGGTGGAAAAGAGTACTGAGGTAGGTTTTGCTTTTGAATTAAATCTGTACTATTTTGTTTCTTTTTTCTTTTTTAATTGAACAGCCCAAGAGTCAGAGAAATAAAAAACCTATTGGTCAAGTTAAGCCTGATCTAACTTCACAAATACAGACATCTTGTGAAAATTCAGAGGGTCCTAGAAAAGATGTCTTAACTCCTTCAGAGGCATATGAAGAACTTCTGAACCAAAGACGACTAGAGGAGGACAGATACCGACAACTAGATGATGAAATCGAATTAAGGAATAGAAGAATTATTAAAAAAGCAAATGAAGAAGTGGGCATTTCCAACCTAAAACATCAAAGGTTTGCAAGCAAGGCTGGCATTCCAGATAGAAGATTTCACAGATTTAATGAGGATCGTGTTTTTGATAGACGGTATCATAGACCAGACCAAGATCCTGAAGTAAGTGAAGAAATGGATGAGAGGTTTAGATATGAAAGTGATTTTGATAGAAGACTTTCGAGAGTGTATACAAATGACAGGTATTTACAACTTCATTTTTATTTTATTTGCTGCACATGCTTTATAAGCTAATGTGTTTTTAAGGATGCACAGGAACAAACGAGGGAATATGCCTCCTATGGAACATGATGGGGATGTTATAGAACAGTCAAACATAAGAATTTCATCTGCTGAAAATAAAAGGTACAGTATGTAATATAAATTCTCTGCTTTAGTTTACTCTTTTTCTCTGTCTTTTTTTCTTTAGTGCTCCAGACAATGAAACATCCAAATCTGCTAATCAAGATACCTGTAGTCCTTTTGCAGGGATGCTCTTTGGTAGGCACAAAACTTCCAACTAGTTGCGCTTGTAAGATTGTATTTTTCTCATACCACTATCTAGGAGGTGAAGATCGAGAACTTATTCAGAGAAGGAAAGAGAAATACAGACTAGAACTGTTGGAACAAATGGCTGAGCAACAGAGGAACAAGAGACGGTAATGAAAGGTTTGCATTTAAAAGAGATATTTTTTTAATATGTAAAACTTTAATTTTGTTTAGAGAAAAAGATTTAGAACTCAGGGTTGCAGCGTCTGGAGCACAAGACCCTGAGAAATCGGTAAGGGTTTCTGGCATCTTTTAATGTTTAATTGTAACAAACAGATTTTTTTTCTTTATTTTAGCCTGATAGACTAAAGCAGTTTAGTGTGGCACCAAGACACTTTGAAGAGATGATACCACCTGAAAGACCCAGAATAGCTTTCCAGACACCTCTCCCTCCTTTATCTGCCCCATCTGTCCCACCCATCCCATCAGTTCATCCTGTTCCTTCTCAAAATGAAGATTTGCGCAGTGGACTCAGCAGCGCCCTTGGTGAAATGGTGTCTCCCAGGTGCTTGTTTAAATGTTTTGTGTTTGGGAATTGAGAGGAATTTTTCATCTTTCTTTTCATACAGGATTGCACCTCTGCCTCCACCTCCCCTACTACCACCTTTGGCTACTAACTATCGAACTCCTTATGATGATGCATACTATTTTTATGGGTCCAGGAATACTTTCGATCCCAGTCTTGCTTATTGTAAGTTATCTATAGGGTAAGCATTTTCTCCCAACTTTTTTTGTTTTTTTGTTTTTTCTTTAAGATGGTTCAGGAATGATGGGCGTACAGCCTGCAGCTTATGTTAGTGCTCCTGTCACCCACCAACTAGCACAACCTGTTGTGTAAGTTATTAGTTAAAAGAATAATTTTTTCCGATTTAAATTATTTATTGTGTATTTGATGTAGGAATACGGTTGGACAGAATGAACTGAAGATTACAAGTGATCAAGTGATAAATTCAGGATTGATTTTTGAAGATAAACCGAAACCTTCCAAACAGTCACTTCAGTCTTACCAAGAGGCTTTGCAGCAGCAGGTATTGATTCATTTACTCATTTACTGTTGAACCGTTTATTTTAAATATATCTTATGTTGTCAAGATTCGGGAAAGAGAAGAAAGAAGGAAGAAAGAACGTGAAGAAAAAGAAGAATATGAAGCTAAATTAGAAGCTGAAATGAGAACATATAATCCCTGGGGAAAAGGTGGAGGTGGTGCTCCTCTCAGGGATGCAAAAGGAAATCTGATAAGTACGTTATTTCTACTGACTTGTTTTTAAAATATTGAAATAAATGGCTTATTTTTTCCTCTCAGCTGATTTGAATAGGATGCACAGACAAAATATAGATGCCTACCATAACCCAGATGCAAGAACATATGAAGATAAAAGGGCTGTTGTATCTCTAGACCCAAATTTAGCCACTTCAAATGCTGAGAACCTAGAAGATGCTGCAAATAAAAGCTCAGGTTTTTAATCACTTTTTTTTTTTTTTTTTTTTATAGTATGTTTTTGCAAAATATTTCTTTCAAGGTCATATGCAAACACAGAGCTCTCCTTTTGCTCGGGGAAATGTATTTGGTGAGCCTCCAACTGAACTTCAGATTAAACAGCAAGAATTATACAAGAATTTTCTTCGTTTCCAGGTGAAATGCTATTTGATCAGTTTCAAAGTTTCTACAAGATAAATAACTAAGTTTAATTCTTTAGATTGAGGAAAAGAAACAAAGAGAGGAAGCAGAGCGAGAGAGACTGAGAATTGCAGAAGAAAAAGAAGAAAGACGGCTTGCAGAACAGAGGGCACGAATTCAGCAGGAGTATGAAGAGGAACAGGAAAAGAAAAGAGAGAAAGAGGAGGAGGTACATCTTTTTTCCCTATTGTATTTTACTACATGGAATGCATATTTCTCTTTTTATTTTAAAGCAAAGGCTAAAAAATGAAGAGCATATTCGGTTAGCTGAAGAAAGACAAAAAGAAGCAGAAAGAAAGAAGAAAGAAGAAGAAGAAAAATATAACCTGCAACTTCAGCACTACTGTGAAAGAGACAATTTGATTGGGGAAGAAACAAAGGTAAGTTTCAGACAAAAATGTCAATCAAACCCAAATATGCTCTTAAATTTTTTAAATTTTTCAGCACATGAGACAGCCTTCTCCTATAGTTCCTGCTCTTCAGAACAAAATTGCAAGCAAACTCCAAAGACCTCCTTCAGTTGACAGCATCATACGTTCCTTTATTCATGTATGTACTTTTGTTTTTATTTGTTCATCCTACTGAACATGTCTTTGTCATTATTGTTGAACAGGAAAGTTCCATGTCCAGGGCACAGTCACCCCCGGTACCTGCCAGGAAAAATCAGCTCCGTGCAGAAGGTAGAGTTAACTACTAAACCTGTTACCTAGAGCTTGTGTTTTACTTATCAATGGGAATTTGCAGAGGAGAAAAAAAATGTAATTATGGAATTATCAGAAATGAGAAAACAGCTTCGTAGTGAAGAGAGGCGTCTACAAGAGCGATTGCTACACATGGACAGTGATGATGAAATTCCTATCAGGCAAGTTTAGAATTGCAGTTTTTGTGTTCGCTAGCACATATTATGATTTGTCATTTATCTATAGGAAAAAGGAAAGGAATCCCATGGATATATTTGATATGGCTAGACATCGGTTGCAAGCTCCTGTCAGAAGACAGTCCCCTAAGGGCTTAGACGCTGCCACTTTTCAGAATGTTCATGATTTTAATGAGCTGAAAGATAGAGGTGAGTAGATTGCTGCTCTTTTAAAGATGTAGAACTTAGTTATATAACATATTTTTTATACCAGATTCAGAAACACGAGTTGATCTGAAATTTATGTACCTGGATCCTCCAAGAGATCATCACACCTTAGAGATTCAGCAGCAAGCCCTGCTAAGAGAGCAGCAGAAGAGGCTGAACAGAATAAAAATGCAGGAAGGTGCCAAAGGTAAGAAATAATCATTGCTGTGTCAAATAGTATTTAATTTGCTTTTGTTCTCCATTGACTACAGTTGACTTAGATGCCATCCCAAGTGCTAAAGTACGAGAGCAAAGAATGGTAAGCAACCAGTTACAATTTTTCAAGTTAGTTAAAAATAGTCATTGAAACATGTTTCTTTTAGCCCAGAGATGACACTAGTGATTTCTTGAAAAACTCATTATTGGAATCTGATAGTGCTTTTATTGGTGAGTATATTTATTTTATTAAGGCTATATTGAAGACTCCTTCTGCTTTTCGGGGTCCTCTTAGGGGCTTACGGTGAGACATATCCTGCCATTGAAGATGACGTCCTCCCTCCACCATCACAGTTGCCCTCTGCACGGGAGCGCAGGAGGAACAAATGGAAAGGACTAGACATTGTATGTATGAGACTTTTCTCCCCCTTTTCAACTGACTTTCTGAAGTTCTGTTTTCTAACTACAGGATAGCAGTCGTCCTAATGTAGCACCAGATGGTCTCTCTCTAAAATCTATATCCAGTGTAAATGTTGATGAGCTTAGAGTGAGAAATGAGGAACGAATGCGAAGACTGAATGAATTTCACAATAAACCTATTAATACAGGTAAATGACCAAGTGTAATGGCCTATAGTAGATACCTGAGCCACGTGTCCCTTGCCTCCTGTAGATGATGAGAGTTCACTGGTTGACCCTGATGACATCATGAAACACATAGGGGATGACGGATCAAACTCTGTAGCAACTGAGCCCTGGCTCCGCCCTGGCACTTCAGAAACGCTGAAACGTTTCATGGCAGAGCAGCTGAACCAGGAGCAGCAGCAGATTCCTGGAAAACCAGGCACTTTCACTTGGCAGGGCCTGTCGACTGCACATGGTTAAAATAAACCTGTACTGGACCCAGTAGTGCCTTTTAAGGTGAAAGGAATGGTAAATCTGTACCTTTAATATGTCCTACTTTTGGCCCCTACCTGAAAGTTACTTTTTTTCCATCATCTGTATATAAAATTATTTTTATCATGATGTATATTATGTACATAAATAAAAGGCCATGATTATTGATTTATATAATAGAATTGTATAGATTATTTTTGCACAGTTTTGTCATAAATTAGGGTGGTAATGAACTGGATTGAACTACTATATGTGCATTATATTGAATTCTGCTTGTCATTAAGATAAGGTGAATAAGTGTCTTAAACGTCCTGTAAAACCGGACTCCCCTTTGTTACATGCACATTTTCCATTGTTACCTCGATGCAAAAGAATTCATTTAGTAGGTACATCTATTGTAGCTGTGATTATTCCAGTTTCTGTGTGATGCAATCAAATGTCCTATTAATTAATTATTATTTCATGTCATTTGTAGCTACTGATACAGCAGAAATGAAGGGAACTGTAATTACTTGTATTTTTGTAAGCCATACGTTAAATGTTTGTTACATCATCTTTCTGCTTCTATTTTTATGCCAATGAAGGCATTTGTCTTGTTACTAATTACATGATGTAACTACTTCTTGATATAAATAAATTTTTATTTTAATTACTAAAATCTTTTTAACTACTATGGAGCTTTCTAGACTAGTTTTCTAGAGGTTGAATAGAGGTGGGGACACCCGGGAGTCAAGGACAGAGAGACTGGAGTCTTCTTCTTCCACCATGGAACCTTGGATAAGTGAGTCCATGTGAGTTTTCTAATCACTCAGTAAGTGATACTTCTAAAAAAGGAAAGAGTCATTCAAATAATTGTGACATTCTGACTCAGATTAGAATCTCAGAACCATGACAGCTGAGAACATCCCCAGGCACTGCTTCTCTCTCTAATAATACTTCCTCTGATGTAATTAACGGTTGGTAGACAATATCAGACAAATTTGCCACAATTAAATTACTGATATTTTGAGTTTTGGCTACTTGTAAATTTTTATTTGATTT